ACTGCATTCCAGCCTGGGTGACAGTAAGACCCCATCTCTAAAAACAAAAATAGAATGCTGATTGTGGCAAGCTGCTAATGTTGCTTATAAGTGGTTTGGGAATAAGATGCATTTTGTGAGGAACTTTCTTTTTTTTTTTTTTTTTTTTTTGCTCTGAGCCCAAATGAGGGTTTCTTTTTATTTTTTTATTTTTATTGATCATTCTTGGGTGTTTCTTGCAGAGGGGGATTTGGCAGGGTCACAGGACAATAGTGGAGGGAAGGTCAGCAGATAAACAAGTGAACAAAGGTCTCTAGTTTTCCTAGGCAGAGGACCCTGCGGCCTTCCGCAGTGTTTGTGTCCCTGGGTACTTGAGATTAGGGAGTGGTGATGACTCTTAAGGAGCATGCTGCCTTCAAGCATCTGTTTAACAAAGCACATCTTGCACCGCCCTTAATCCATTCAACCCTGAGTGGATACAGCACATGTTTCAGAGAGCACAGGGTTGGGGGCAAGGTCACAGATCAACAGGATCCCAAGGCAGAAGAACTTCTCTTAGCACAGAACAAAATGAAAAGTCTCCCATGTCTACCTCCTTCTACACAGACACGGCAACCATCCGACTTCTCAATCCTTTCCCCACCCTTCGCCCCCTTCTATTCCACAAAACCGCCATTGTCATCATGGCCCGTTCTCAATGAGCCGCTGGGCACACCTCCCAGACGGGGCGGTGGCCGGGCAGAGGGGCTCCTCACTTCCCAGTAGGGGCGGCCGGGCAGAGGCGCCCCTCACCTCCCGGACGGGCGGCTGGCCAGGCGGGGGGCTGACCCCCACACCTCCCTCCCGGACGGGGCGGCTGGCCGGGTGGGGGGCTGACCCCCCCACCTCCCTCCCAGACGGGGCGGCTGGCCGGGCGGGGGGCTGACCCCCCCACCTCCCTCCCGGATGGGGCGGCTGGCGGGCGGGGGGCTGAACCCCCCACCTCCCTCCCGGACGGGGCGGCTGGCCGGGCGGGGGGCTGACCCCCCCACCTCCCTCCCGGACGGGGCGGCTGGCCGGGCAGAGGGGCTCCTTGTGAGCTTGTGAGGAACTTTCTACTTAAGAATGACCAAGTGGCCTTGTGGGAAGGAAGAGGGTTGCCATTTGTTAATGGTGTTTATAAATTGCTATTGGATTAGTATAAGCTGCAAAGCAGCTACTAATTTATTTTCTTTAACTAGGAGAATCATAATATGGACATTTTGGATAGGCATCTTTTTAATTTTCTAAAGATTTCCAAAATTGGTAATGTTATTTCTAATTAGGAAGTTTGGTTGAAAATAAGTTTCTGAACTCTGTGTCAAATCTAGTAGCTACTTCCAATTTGTAATTAAAAAAAGAAAAAGTCTTCAAAGGTTGAATGTGCCTTCATGGATTCTCCAGCATGAGCAAACTGAAGTATCCAAAACTGAATTAAAAATTTCATCTAAATTATACCTTCTTCTTAGCTTTACTATACTTAGTGTCAAACTGATTTCTTAGATTTCGTAGTCACTTAGTTTTGAAACCTTGATTCCTTTCCTCTTCGTCACTTCTACGTCTAGTCAGTTATTTGTTGAATGCCATGTATGTGTAAAGCAGTTTCAGATTTCACTCCTGTGAGTTCTATTTCCATTGCTATTGGATGCCTAGTGAGGAAAGCTCCTTTTCTCATATCTACCTGTACAATTTTACTTGTGGGTTTTTTTTTTTTTTGAGACAGAGTCTCGCTCTGTTGCCAGGCTGGAGTGCAGTGGCGCAATCTCAGCTCACTGCAACCTCCGACTCCCTGGTTCAAGCAATTTTCCTGCCTCAGCCTCCTGAGTAGCTGGGATTACAGGCACACGCCACCACGCCCAGCTAATTTTGTTTTGTATTTTTAGTAGAGACGGGGTTTCATGATGTTGGCCAGGATGGTCTCAAACTCCTGACCTCGTGATCCACCCGCCTCGGCCTCCCAAAGTGCTGGGATTACAGGCGTGAGCCACCACGCCTGGCCAGAGCCAGGTTAACTACTAAGTCTTCCTCCTGAAAACCTTACTTTGTTCCTCTAGTTGTAAGTGGCCTTTGCCATTGTACCACTCTGGTGGTGCTGAGTTCTGACATGTATTATATAGATCTCTGCATGTGACACCCCCATCCCAATCTTTTTTTTTTTTTTTTTGAGACAGAATCTCACTCTGTTGCCCGGTCTGGAGTGCACTGGCACAATCTTGGTTCACTGCAACCTCCATATCCCAGGTTCAAGCGATTCTCCTGCCTCAACCTCCTGAGTAACTGGGATTACAGGCCTGCGCCATCACACCCGGCTAATTTTTTTGTATTTTTAGTAGAGACGGGGTTTCACCATTTTGGCCAGGCTGGTCTCGAACTCCTGACCTCAGGTGATCTCCCCACCTCAGCCTCCCAGAGTGCTGGGATTTTAGATGTGAGCCACCACGCCTGGGTCCTTTCCCCAATCTTACAGGTAAACAAACTCCTTAAAGACCTTAAATATGAATTTTATCACTACTTATTTTCTCTCATTTCAGAAGTGTATGCTGACTTGTAAAGTGAAGAAGCCAGTGGTGCTGCGGGTGTTCTTTTGGGGTAGTGTCTGGGATCCAGTACGAGTTGAATCATTGTTCAAATAAGGTAAAAGCATGGTGGTAAAAGAAACTAATAACCTCATTTGTTCTAATGCATTTTCTTACATTAGGTGTAATTGAAAAGTGATCCTCTCTTCAGAGATGTCAAAAACAAACAAATCCAAGTCTGGATCTCGCTCTTCTCGCTCAAGATCTGCATCAAGATCTCGTTCTCGTTCATTTTCGAAGTCTCGGTCCCGAAGCCGATCTCTCTCTCGTTCAAGGAAGCGCAGGCTGAGGTAAGGGGGTGTGACTTTGTATATTGAGATAATCAAACATTTGTCTCTTTCCTTTCCATTCCAGTTCTAGGTCTCGTTCCAGATCATATTCTCCAGCTCATAACAGAGAAAGAAACCACCCAAGAGTATATCAGAATCGGGATTTCCGAGGTCACAACAGAGGCTATAGAAGGCCCTATTATTTCCGTGGGCGTAACAGAGGCTTTTATCCATGGGGCCAATATAACCGAGGAGGCTATGGAAACTACCGCTCAAATTGGCAGAATTACCGGCAAGCATACAGTCCTCGTCGAGGCCGTTCAAGATCCCGGTCCCCAAAGAGAAGGTCCCCTTCACCAAGGTCCAGGAGCCATTCTAGAAACTCTGATAAGTCGTCTTCTGACCGGTCAAGGCGCTCCTCATCCTCCCGTTCTTCCTCCAACCATAGCCGAGTTGAATCTTCTAAGCGCAAGTCTGCAAAGGAGAAAAAGTCCTCTTCTAAGGATAGCCGGCCATCTCAGGCTGCCGGGGATAACCAGGGAGATGAGGCCAAGGAGCAGACATTCTCTGGAGGCACCTCTCAAGATACAAAAGCATCTGAGAGCTCGAAGCCATGGCCAGATGCCACCTACGGCACTGGTTCTGCATCACGGGCCTCAGCAGTTTCTGAGCTGAGTCCTCGGGAGCGAAGCCCAGCTCTCAAAAGCCCCCTCCAGTCTGTGGTGGTGAGGCGGCGGTCACCCCGTCCTAGCCCCGTGCCAAAACCTAGTCCTCCACTTTCCAGCACATCCCAGATGGGCTCAACTCTGCCGAGTGGTGCCGGGTATCAGTCTGGGACACACCAAGGTCAGTTCGACCATGGTTCTGGGTCCCTGAGTCCATCCAAAAAGAGCCCTGTGGGTAAGAGTCCACCATCCACTGGCTCCACATATGGCTCATCTCAGAAGGAGGAGAGTGCTGCTTCAGGAGGAGCAGCCTATACAAAGAGGCAAGTATCTCATTTCCCCTGCCTGGTTGTGTCTTGTGTCTCTCTCTTGTGTTTTTATAAATAGGTATCTAGAAGAGCAGAAGACAGAGAATGGAAAAGATAAGGAACAGAAACAAACAAATACCGATAAAGAAAAAATAAAAGAGAAAGGGAGCTTCTCTGACACAGGCTTGGGTGATGGAAAAATGAAATCTGATTCTTTTGCTCCCAAAACTGATTCTGAGAAGCCTTTTCGGGGCAGTCAGTCTCCCAAAAGGTATAAGCTCCGAGATGACTTTGAGAAGAAGATGGCTGACTTCCACAAGGAGGAGATGGATGATCAAGATAAGGACAAAGCTAAGGGAAGAAAGGAATCTGAGTTTGATGATGAACCCAAATTTATGTCTAAAGTCATAGGTGCAAACAAAAACCAGGAGGAGGAGAAGTCAGGCAAATGGGAGGGCCTGGTATATGCACCTCCAGGGAAGGAAAAGCAGAGAAAAACAGAGGAGCTGGAGGAGGAGTCTTTCCCAGAGAGATCCAAAAAGGAAGATCGGGGCAAGAGAAGCGAAGGTGGGCACAGGGGCTTTGTGCCTGAGAAGAATTTCCGAGTGACTGCTTATAAAGCAGTCCAGGAGAAAAGCTCATCACCTCCCCCAAGAAAGACCTCTGAGAGCCGAGACAAGCTGGGAGCGAAAGGAGATTTTCCCACAGGAAAGTCTTCCTTTTCCATTACTCGAGAGGCACAGGTCAATGTCCGGATGGACTCTTTTGATGAGGACCTCGCACGGTGAGATATGCTCCTTCTTGATCCTCAGTGCTTCTAATTGGGCCTCCCCATATTTCTTTTTCAGACCCAGTGGCTTATTGGCTCAGGAACGCAAGCTTTGCCGAGATCTAGTCCATAGCAACAAAAAGGAACAGGAGTTTCGTTCCATTTTCCAGCACATACAATCAGCTCAGTCTCAGCGTAGCCCCTCAGAACTGTTTGCCCAACATATAGTGACCATTGTTCACCATGTTAAAGGTGAGTCCAGACCCTGGCCTGCTTCAGGCTCGGGCCCATAATGTGTTTCTTTTAATCCCAACAGAGCATCACTTTGGGTCCTCAGGAATGACATTACATGAACGCTTTACTAAATACCTAAAGAGAGGAACTGAGCAGGAGGCAGCCAAAAACAAGAAAAGCCCAGAGATACACAGGTAAGGACCATGGCCTTATACTGGAGGTTGTAAATACTATATCGTTTTGTATTTTCAATTTTAGGAGAATAGACATTTCCCCCAGTACATTCAGAAAACATGGTTTGGCTCATGATGAAATGAAAAGTCCCCGGGAACCTGGCTACAAGGTGAACTGTTGATTTGATCAGTAATTCCAACAAGAAACCTTAATTTTGGCTTATCTTTTGATAGGCTGAGGGAAAATACAAAGATGATCCTGTTGATCTCCGCCTTGATATTGAACGTCGTAAAAAACATAAGGAGAGAGATCTTAAACGAGGTAAATCGAGAGAATCAGTGGATTCCCGAGACTCCAGTCACTCAAGGGAAAGGTCAGCTGAAAAAACAGAGAAAACTCATAAAGGATCAAAGAAACAGAAGTACGTAAGCCCCTGTTACCCCTTCCAGACTCGATTGATCACCCTGGCTCTTCTCTTTTCACAGGAAGCATCGGAGAGCAAGAGACAGGTCCAGATCCTCCTCCTCTTCCTCCCAGTCATCTCACTCCTACAAAGCAGAAGAGTACACTGAAGAGACAGAGGAAAGAGAGGAGAGCACCACGGGCTTTGACAAATCAAGACTGGGGACCAAAGACTTTGTGGGTCCAAGTGAAAGAGGAGGTGGCAGAGCTCGAGGAACCTTTGTAAGACCTTCCCCTCTCCCCCTTTCTCTGAGCTTTGTTCTTTTTCCCTCATTTATTGCAATAGCAGTTTCGAGCCAGAGGAAGAGGCTGGGGCAGAGGCAACTACTCTGGGAACAATAACAACAACAGCAACAACGATTTTCAAAAAAGAAACCGGGAAGAGGAGTGGGACCCAGAGTACACACCCAAAAGCAAGAAGTATTACTTGGTATGTGTCTGGGGATAACCAGGAAGGGTTAGCTGGCACTGATGGCAATTTTCTTTCCCCTCAGCATGATGACCGTGAAGGCGAAGGCAGTGACAAGTGGGTGAGCCGGGGCCGGGGCCGAGGAGCCTTTCCTCGGGGTCGGGGCCGGTTCATGTTCCGGAAATCAAGTACCAGCCCCAAGTGGGCCCATGACAAGTTCAGTGGGGAGGAAGGGGAGATTGAAGACGACGAGAGTGGGACAGAGAACCGAGAAGAGAAGGACAATATACAGCCCACAACCGAGTAGGGGCCACCCTTGACGGGATTCCTGCCCAGGGGAGAGAGGCGCTGGGAAGATGGCTGGTGAGGAGCTTAACAGAGGAACCTCAAGAAGATTCTGAAAATCCTACCCCCACCCCCCACCAGCCGCACAGATTGTACTACCGCGAGAGGCATCCCTGGCGCTGTCTCCCACTGGACAGAGGAGGCTGGCCATGGGGCCCAGGGGTCAGGCCCAGCTTTTGAGCAGAATACAACGCATTGGGCTTTAGCTGTTTTTCTCATTTGTTGGTGTGTGGGGTGGGGGCAGGGGTAGGGCGGGAGAGCGATGCTTGGATTTTTGTTTCCTATTAGAAACCAACAGTTTTGTTCTAATTTCATTTCATTTGGAGCTAAGATGACTAATTTGATGATTTTCGATCTCTTTTCCCCTGTCCTGATTTTAAAAGCCCCCTCCTTTTTTTTTTTTTTTTTCTTTTTTTAGGCATATGTAGTAATATTAGAAACATTTAATTTGGGAAACTTTGATTCTTGAAAGAGAAAACAAAAGCATGTGAATAAACTTTGAAGTGTTCACCTCAGTTTGGGACCAAACTGCTTGGATCTTTGTAAAAACCGGTTTTGTATGTCAAGGAGGAGTTTAAGGCCTTTCCGACCACCTTGTGTTCCCCTTTTCTGCGCAGCCATGTATCACGTGGAGTTGCTCCTTACCACACCTCACGTGCCCCTGAGCCCTATTTCCTGATTTCTTCTGGGCTGGACTTCCCCGTTCTCCACCAGCAGCTCCAGTATCCCAAACTTTCTAGTCCTGCTGATCCTCCCAGCAACGGGGTGGAAACTGGAGGGCAGTGTCTGGTCTGTTTTCTAAGAAACTTATGAATTCTATTATCTTTACAAATATGAGAAAATTTTTTCAATATTTTTTATTAATCTTTTTATAAAATGAAAAGAAACTCCTATGATCGATTAAGGAAGGTGGTTATGGCTGGGTGGTTCAGGGGTTTTTTTGGGTTTCTTTTTTTTTTTCTTTGTCTTTTTAACCTTAAGCTGTTTAAGTTGAAGCATTCTCAGATGTTTGGGGGGAAACATCCTCTTAAAATGGGTCCTTGTGCTTGCCTTCTGGGGAGGCGGTCCTGAGCAGGTGAATCATAAGGCATTTATGCATATGTTATATGCGGACTGCACCCACCTCTCCCCCCCAGCCTTTGCCTCTTGCGTTGTTGTGCTGCTTTCCCCTTACTTTGCTACATTTCTATAGTTAAGTTGGTTTTACTTGAATGATTCATGTTTAGGGGGAAAATGAAAATCTCCCTTAAAATTTGTTTCAACTCCTCCTGCAAATAAAATAAATGAAGTGGCAGATGTAAACGGGTTCTGTTCATTGTCATCCTGAGTGTGTG